CACAGGTTGAAGCTAATGTGGCCTCTCTTGCTTGCCACCTTTTTCAACTTCAACTGAATGACATAACTGCTCCAAGTCTCAGTGTTTACATCTATAAAGTGGGATGAAAGAACTGCTGACCCAGACATTGGGTTTAGAGTGCTTTACACATTATCATTATCCCTAATGTCTTTGTCATCCATGTCATAGTTTTTTGAATGCTCACTTTGAGGCAGGGCCTGAGCCTCTGGGCTTTGACTCTCCACCTTTCTGCCACATAGGCCCAGGCACAGCCCAGAGGCTACAGGAGCAGCGGTCCCAGCTAATGCCTCTGTCCTGTTGGGAGGGCCCCAGTCAGTGCCCACCTGCTCACCCTGCACAAGTCAAGCTGGGCCAGCCCCTCGTCGCTGGGGCCTGGACCTGGATGTGAGCTCAAAGGCTACACTGGGGGGTGGAAGTGGGGGAGGTGGTGGGTGTGCAGGGTATAGTGCTCAAATGCCTAGTCCAGGGTCTGGGGGTACATACTGGGAATGGCAGGGACATCAGGGAGGAAAGAGCCGACCTGGAGGCCATAAAGTGAAGGAAGGGATGACCAAGAGGAAGATGGCCAGGTCCAGAGGTGGGGTTGAGTGAACAGGATGGGGAGACCAGGACGCAGTCTGAGGGGGCCAGTCCGGAAGTGAGCATTCCTGTACCTCTTCCGAGAGAGGCCGCAGGGTGAGCAGGTGACAGATGGTGTCCATGAGGGCATGGACTCAGGGGCGGCTGCGACCTCCCATGGCGTCCCTGCAGGCAGGGAGCCGCGGAGTCCCCGAAGGCCGCTGGATCAGGAAGCGCTCAGACGCCCGCGCAGCCCGAAGCTTTGGCGCAGCCCCGGGGGCGGGGCGCCAGGAGGTGGCAGCCTCCGAGCGACAGCGCGCCCAGCCAACGGGACGCCGGCATGCGGCGCGCCGCCCCGCCCCTCGCTGCGCGGCCCAATGGTGAACGCGCCGGCTTCGGGCTGGGCGGTACTGGGCTGGCTGCGGTGGCGCGCGGGCGCGGCACCCGGAAGTCGGCGGCGGTGGCGGAGGCGGTGAGTGCGCGGCTCCGGGGCTGGCCGACTCCGCTAGTGGCCCGGCCGGCCTGGGCTCGGGGGCTCCGGGCTCTGGGCTCTGGGTGCGCGGACCGGGCCAGGCTGCTTGAAGGTGGGTGGGCTGGCCGCACTTCCTCACCCTGCCCGCTCAACTCAGTGTTTTCCTTTTCCCGCAGACCTCGCGACCTGTGTCAGCAGAGCCGCCCTGCACCACCATGTGCATCATCTTCTTTAAGTTTGATCCTCGCCCTGTTTCCAAAAACGCGTACAGGTAACCCCCTCGCTCTGCATCTGCTGCGCCCTGCAGGGTCCTGGGTGCCCAGCCAGTTCTCATGCCACCCAAGCTGCTGTGTGCAGGAAGGTGTGTGGGCCAGGACGGGGCTGCACAGGCCTGGCACTGCCCTCCAGGACAGGGTCACTCAGTGTGGGATGCTGTCAGAATGCCTCTCGGGGCGGGGACTCCAGTCAATGTACAAAGACGTGAAGACTCAGCCACAGAAGGCAGCCACAGGTAGGACAGAGGAGTGACATGGGTCCAGGTGGCTGAAGCCATCAGTGATGCTTTCCTCTTGCAGGCTCATCTTGGCAGCCAACAGGGATGAATTCTACAGCCGACCCTCCAAGTTAGCTGACTTCTGGGGGAACAACAACGAGATCCTCAGTGGTGAGTCTTCCTGCGTGCTCAGCGGTGGCTGCATCAATGGTGGTAACACTGTCATCTGCCACAGGGCTGGACATGGAGGAAGGCAAGGAAGGAGGCACATGGCTGGGCATCAGCACACGTGGCAAGCTGGCAGCACTCACCAACTACCTGCAGCCGCAGCTGGACTGGCAGGCCCGAGGGCGAGGTAAGGCGAGTGGGGTGGGGCCAAGGTGAGACCTGTGGACACAGCATCTGTCCCCTGCCTACAGGTGAACTTGTCACCCACTTTCTGACCACTGACGTGGACAGCTTGTCCTACCTGAAGAAGGTCTCTATGGAGGGCCATCTGTACAATGGCTTCAACCTCATAGCAGCCGACCTGAGGTGGGTCTGCCAGAGGGGGATGGCGGCTCTGCGTAGTCTGACATTCTCTCCCCTTGGCCTGCAGCACAGCAAAGGGAGACGTCATTTGCTACTATGGGAACCGAGGGGAGCCTGATCCTATCGTTTTGACGCCAGGTGAGCCTGCCCTGGCAGCCTGATGGGGTGGGCCTCTGCATGGCCCGCTGATTGCTCCTCACAGGCACCTACGGGCTGAGCAACGCGCTGCTGGAGACTCCCTGGAGGAAGCTGTGCTTTGGGAAGCAGCTCTTCCTGGAGGCTGTGGAACGGAGCCAGGCGCTGCCCAAGGATGTGCTCATCGCCAGCCTCCTGGATGTGCTCAACAATGAAGAGGCGTGAGTGGGCGGGTCCTGCTGGGGTGAGCCCCACTAATGGCCACCACTTCTCTCCATCCTGCAGGCAGCTGCCAGACCCGGCCATCGAGGACCAGGGTGGGGAGTACGTGCAGCCCATGCTGAGCAAGTACGCGGCTGTGTGCGTGCGCTGCCCTGGCTACGGCACCAGGTATTGCAGCACCGTGGGTGCGCCACCTCCTATCCCATGTCCCACCTCCCACGCTAGAGGGCCGGCAAAGAAGCCAAGTGCCCATAGCCAGAGCCAGGCTTCTTCCTCGCCTGAGTGGATTCCAGAGCTTCTGCCCTGTCCAGACGCAGCTGCAGGGTGAGCAGATACCACAGGCTCCCGGGGCCCCACCAGGTGAACGAGGGCCCCTGCTCTCTTTCAGAACCAACACTATCATCCTGGTAGATGCGGACGGCCACGTGACCTTCACTGAGCGTAGCATGATGGACAAGGACCTCTCCCACTGGGAGACCAGAACCTATGAGTTCACACTGCAGAGCTAACCCCACCTCTGGGCCTGGCCAGTGGGCTCCTGGGGGGCCCTGCCTTGAGGGGCACTGTGGACAGGAAACCTTCCTTTGCCATACTGCATTGCACTGCCCGTGGCTTGGCCAGCATCCCCCGGATCAGGGCCCTGTGGTTTGCGTGTTACCCATCTGTGTCCCCATGCCCAGTTCAGGGTCTGCCTTTATGCCAGTGAGGAGCAGCAGAGTCTGATACTAGGTCTAGGACCGGCCGAGGTATACCATGAACATGTGGATACACCTGAGCCCACTCTTGCACATGTACACAGGCACTCACATGGCACACACATACACTCCTGCGTGTGCACAAGCACACACATGCAAGCCATATACATGGACACCGACACAGGCACATGTACGTGCACAGGTGTGCTACACATGTGCACACATGCACAGTTGCACAGACACACACACACAGGTGCACACACACGATGCCGAACAAGGCAGAAGGGCGACTCTCACCTCTCATGTGCTTCTGGCCAGTAGGTCTTTGTTCTGGTCCAACGACAGGAGTAGGCTTGTATTTAAAAGCGGCCCCTCCTCTCCTGTGGCCACAGAACACAGGCGTGCTTGGACTCTTGACAAGCAGACCTGCTCCTGCAGAGGAGACAGCCACATTTGGAATTGGGCACCGAGAAGACCTGAGAAAAACCCACTCTCTCTTTTTTTTTTTTTTGAGACGGAGTCTTGCTCTGTCACCCAGGCTGGAGTGCAGTGGCACGATCTCGGCTCACTGCAACCTCCGCCTCCCAAGTTCAAGCAATTCTCCTGCCCCAGCCTCCTGATTAGCTGGGATTACAGGCGTGTGCCACCATGCCCAGCTAATTTTTGTGTTTTTAGTAGAGACGGGGTTTCACCATGTTGGTCAGGCTGGTCTTGAACTCCTGACGTGGTGATCCACCTGCCTCGGCCTCCCAAAGTGCTGGGATTACAGGCGTGAGCCACCACGCCTGGCCGAAAAACCCACTCTCATAACAGAAGTGCAGACTCATTGCTAGATTCAGTGCCCTTGAGTGTGCCAGAGGTCCTCTGTGTTTGAGACAATCCTGTGTGTGCCAGGAGGCTCCGTGTGCACCAGGGGCTCTCAGAATCCCGCTTACCCAGCTGGAGACCATGCCTCTGGCAGCCCCATCTCAGCCAGCCCTGCTCTCTCCCTCTTCCCTCCAGGTGAGGCAAACTTCATAGGAATCTGTACCTGAATGTGAGCTCCTGATAATAAAACTCTGAGGCTTTGGTGAGCGCATTTCGAGGCCTTTCCCTTGTATGCAGGGTGCCAGTGGGAGCTGCTATGTCTCCTGTGCAGCCAGACACCCTGGACGAGGCCCTTCCCACCTCCCCCTTTCCTCACGGCTTCTTCAGCACCACATGTGGATGCCTGTGGGTCAGTCCATCTGTCCATGGGCAGGGGCCGCTGTGAGAGACCCCATGCGCGTGGGATGTGGTAGATGCTGATTATGGGGCCAGCCACCCATACAGGTCTATCAGGTCGCAATGGAGGCCCCACTGGAGCGGGAGGCAGGCTGGCCTGGACTTCTGTTGGATGATGGGGGCCAGGGGATGGTAGGAGGGGCAGGAGAGCAGGTCTGCATCTGTCTCAGCCCCAGGAGCTCCTGGTTTGGGGCCAGCTCTAAGGAGCTTCATCCCTGAGCCTGGCCGAGTATAAGGGGGTCCCGGATATCCAATGCTGAGACCTAGACTTTTCTAAGCCTCTGCACCCAACCCCTAACTTGGCCTTTTCAGACCCATGAGAGTGCAGGGTGGGTGTGGACCTGCGCCAGGGCTTCCCAGCCTGATTGTGACATGATGTGAGTCCACCTAGGGAGGAGCAGGGGCCTCCCCGTCTCTTCCCCTTCTTGCCCAGACCACTTTGCTGGGCTCAGAGCCTTCCATGGCTCACTTTGAACTCAGAAGAGTTTCCCAGCTGCGACCCAGGCTGCACCCCCAGGCCTGAGGAGAAACTGAGGCCCCACATCCCATACGTGTCCTCTGAGTCAGGACAACAGGCTCCCGGCTGGGGGCACTGCCCTTGCTGCCAACACATTCACCTGCCCCAGTGGCTACCATGTCCTGTGCCGGTGACCAGTGCCAGTCCCCAACCTGGATGGTGCCCTGCCCTCATGAAGAGCCCCCCGGATGTTCACCTCTGCCCAGAGACCCGGCCTGCCCAGGAAGAGCAGTCTCTGCTCTTGTGTGGGTCCCTCTGCCCCCACCCTGCCCAGGGCTCCCCAGCAGCCTGAGGCCCCTAAGGAAGAACAGCCCTCAATGGTGATTCTATTGGTGTTATGAGTTGTGTCCCCAAAGAGATATATCAGTGTCCTGACCCACAGTACCTCAGAATGTGACTGCATTTGGAGATAGGGTTCTTCCAGGGGTAACCAAGGTAGAATGAGGTCGTTAGTGTGGGCCCTAATCCAATATGACGGCTATCCTTATAAAAAGAGGAACATTTAGGCTGGATACAGTGGCTCATGCCTATAATCCCAGCACCTTGGGAGGCTGAGGCAGGAGGACTG